GCAATTTGCGAGCCCTGGGACAGATCTCGGATTTTGCTTTAAGTGAGATGGGAGTACTTGGGTCGGGGAGTGGCATGGGTTTGATTTACATTTTAACAGGACTCTCCGGCAGCTAGGTGGAAATGGACGGTAGGGGGCAAAAAGAGAAGCAAGGAGGCCCAGGAGGAGGCTGGTTCAAGACCCCTGAGATGATGGAGCACTGATGGAGCTGGAGCGGGATGGGGCCGGAGGAGGTGAGGGATGAGATTCTGCAAGTGGAGCCCGCAGGATCTGCTGATCGATGGGACGAGGAACGGGAGAAAAATTAAAGCGGCGCATGAGGCAGACGAATGCAAACTTCACCAATAGCTCAACGAAAAGACAGACGGTGACCGCTGAGAGGCAGCGTCGGATCTGGGTAAGGGCGGGTTCCTGAGCCTGCCAGGCCTGGATTCAAACCTCGGCTGAGTGGCCTTGGACAGGTCATCAACAAACAGAGCCTTCGTTTATTCATGTGCAAACGGGGCCAAGGACCGGGCCTGCCCCGAGGTATGCCTGAGGCTTGGGTGAGCAGGCGCCGGGCTCGCAGGGCGCGCTCCTAACCCGTCCCCAGCGGCTCGACGCTGTGGATCCCGCCGCCCTCCAGCCCCGGCTCCGGCGCCGACTCCTGCTCAGGCTCCTGCTCCTGCCCCCGGCCCCGCCCCCGGCCCCGGCCCCGGCCCCCGGCCCACCCCGGCCCCGCCCCCAGCCCCCGGCCCCCCCGGCCCCGCCCCCGGCCCCGCCCCGGCCCCGCCCACCCCGCCTGCGGCCCAGCTCCTTCCCGCGGCTCTGCGATGCGGCCCGCAGGGTGACCCGGGCGGGAGTCCGGGGACCCGCGATCAGCCCCGGAGGACGGGGTGGGGTCGCCCCAAACAGGAGCGCCGGGACCGCTGGGACCCCGCACTCGGCGTCCGCCGCCGCCGGGTAGCCGGGCAGTGGAGGTCCCGGATGAGGCGACAATTTTTCCGGCCCCCCCTCCCAGTCCCGCCCCACTTCCGGGGCCGCCACTTTCACTTTCTCTTCCGCCGAAGCCGCTCCCCTTGCGAAGAACTGGGGCCTCCCGGGAGGAGAGAGGGCTTTGCCTTGAAACCCGGGACGCCAGGGGCGCTCCCGCAAGTGGGGGTCCTCCGGGACTTGGAACGCCCCGGCTGGGTGGTGTCCGGGCGTCCTTTCCCCGCTTCTTCCCACCTCGGCTGGTCCCGTTTCCTCCTGCGCCCAGTGCGGACCTGTCTCGGCGCCCGCTGCCCTCTCACCGCCCCACGCAGGATCCCGGCCTGGTCACCGGGCAGTGTGATGCTTCCCGACTGCCGCGGGGACAGCGAGGCACACACAGGGCTTGGGCCGCGCCGGAGGCCACACGGCCTGGCTGAGTTGCTCCTGGTCTCCCGCCTCTCCCAGGCGACCCGGAGGTAGCATTTCCCAGGAGGCACGGTCCCCCCCAGGGGGATGGGCACAGCCACGCCAGATGGACGAGAAGACCAAGAAAGGTGGGCACAGGCTGGAGGTGGCTGGGGAACTTGATCGCCTCCTTTCCTACCCCATTACTCTCAGCTCCTGAAAATAAACCCTGTGCTAACTGGCTCCTGCTGTACTGGCTTTCAGCAGAGGAAATGGCCCTGAGCCTCACCCGAGCAGTGGCGGGCGGGGATGAACAGGTGGCAATGAAGTGTGCCATCTGGCTGGCAGAGCAACGGGTGCCCCTGAGTGTGCAACTGAAGCCTGAGGTCTCCCCAACGCAGGACATCAGGTGAGGAGTGCATGGCTGGCCTGAACCCAAGGAGTTAACAACAACTTCTGGTGGTTTCACTAAGGAGCAGGGGAGAGAAGACAGAAGAGGTTGGAGAGGTCAGGGAGGTGCCAGATCATGGAGGCCCTCGTGTGCTGCCACGAGTTGATTCTAAGAGTAGCGTGGAGCCATTGGAGGGGCCTAACTGGTGGGTTCTAATAAAGGAAGAAGCATGGGTGGAGCCCATGCTGAGCCCCTGCTGTTCTCTGCAGGCTGTGGGTGAGCGTGGAGGATGCTCAGATGCACACCGTCACCATCTGGCTCACAGTGCGCCCTGATATGACAGTGGCGTCTCTCAAGGACATGGTGAGTGAGGAGGCGGAGGGCGACACTGGGGTCTTCCCACTCTCCCTCTCTTTGCCCCCACCAGGTTTTTCTGGACTATGGCTTCCCACCAGTCTTGCAGCAGTGGGTGATTGGGCAGCGGCTGGCACGAGACCAGGAGACCCTGCACTCCCATGGGGTGCGGCAGAATGGGGACAGTGCCTACCTCTATCTGCTGTCAGCCCGCAACACCTCCCTCAACCCTCAGGAGCTGCAGCGGGAGCGGCAGCTGCGGATGCTGGAAGGTGAGGCTCTGCCCTGAGCACCGCCGGACCCATGGAACCACCACCCTTTAACCCTCCTCCACAGATCTGGGCTTCAAGGACCTCACGCTGCAGCCGCGGGGCCCTCTGGAGCCAGGCCCCCCAAAGCCCGGGGTCCCCCAGGAACCCGGACGGGGGCAGCCAGATGCAGTGCCTGAGCCCCCACCGGTAAGCTGTCCTTGGCCTCAGTATCCTCTTCTCCAGTCGGGCTCACAGCACCCTCTGCTCCCAGGTGGGCTGGCAGTGCCCCGGGTGCACCTTCATCAACAAGCCCACGCGGCCTGGCTGTGAGATGTGCTGCCGGGCGCGCCCCGAGGCCTACCAGGTCCCCGCCTCATACCAGCCCGACGAGGAGGAGCGAGCGCGCCTGGCGGGCGAGGAGGAGGCGCTGCGTCAGTACCAGCAGGTGGGCGGGAAAGTCCCTGGACAGACACCTGCACCCGCCCCGTGGCCCCGCCCCGTGTGCCCAGCGGAAGCAGCAGCAGCAGGAGGGGAACTACCTGCAGCACGTCCAGCTGGACCAGAGGAGCCTGGTGCTGAACACGGAGCCCGCCGAGTGCCCCGTGTGCTACTCGGTGCTGGCGCCCGGCGAGGCCGTGGTGCTGCGTGAGTGTCTGCACACCTTCTGCAGGTGCGGCCCCCAGTCCCACCCCCGGCAATGCAGATCCTAACTCTTTTCCCCTCCCCTCCCCTAGGGAGTGCCTGCAGGGCACCATCCGCAACAGCCAGGAGGCGGAGGTCTCCTGCCCCTTCATTGACAACACCTACTCGTGCTCGGGCAAGCTGCTGGAGAGGGAGATCAAGGCGGTAAGGCCTCAGGGTGGGAGACATACCCCAAGTCCTGAGCAGCAAGGACATGGTGTGTTGGCAGCTCCTGACCCCTGAGGATTACCAGCGATTTCTAGACCTGGGCATCTCCATTGCTGAAAACCGCAGTGCCTTCAGCTACCATTGCAAGACCCCAGATTGCAAGGGATGGTGCTTCTTTGAGGATGATGTCAATGAGTTCACCTGCCCTGTGTGTTTCCACGTCAACTGCCTGCTCTGCAAGGTGGGGCCTGCAGGGACTCCCCCCACCTAGTCCCTTCTTACCTTGAGTCCCTCACCCGCTACAGGCCATCCATGAGCAGATGAACTGCAAGGAGTATCAGGAGGACCTGGCCCTGCGGGCTCAGAACGATGTGGCTGCCCGGCAGACGACAGAGATGCTGAAGGTGAGGCTGGGACAGGGCCGAGGCCTAGGGATCCGCCCCAGGGCCAGCACCTGCCCCACTCCAGGTGATGCTGCAGCAGGGCGAGGCCATGCGCTGCCCCCAGTGCCAGATCGTGGTACAGAAGAAGGACGGCTGCGACTGGATCCGCTGCACCGTCTGCCACACCGAGATCTGCTGGGTCACCAAGGGCCCACGCTGGGGCCCTGGGGTGAGTCTTTGCTCGTGGTGGTGTGGAGAGGGTGACATTCTCTTCTCTTCCTCCCATCCTCTAGGGCCCAGGAGACACCAGCGGGGGCTGCCGCTGCAGGGTAAATGGGATTCCTTGCCACCCAAGCTGTCAGAACTGCCACTGAGCTAAAGATGGTGGGGCCACATGCTGACCCAGCCCCACATCCACATTCTGTTAGAATGTAGCTCAGGGAGCTTCGTGGACGGCCTTGCTTGCTGTAGCGTTGTAGGGGCCCTGCCTGCACTGCGGTTGTCCACGGTCACATCTGCCCCAGTGCCTTTGTCCTTCCCTTGGGGCTTGCCGGCCAGACTTCTCTCCCCTGCGGCTCCCACCTCTGCCTGACCCCAGCCTTAAACATAGCCCCTGGCCAGAGGCCTTGCTGGGTGGAGCCTCTGTGTGACTCCATACTCCTCCCACCACAACACTCATCTGTCAAACACCAAGCACTCTCAGCCTCCCCGCCTTCAGCTGTCAGCTTTCTGGGGCTAACTTCTCTGCCTTTGTGGTTGGAGGCCTGAGGCCTCTTGGAACTCTTGCTAACCTGTTCAGAGCCAGGAAGGAGACTGCACAGTTTTGAAAGCACAGCCCGTCAGGTCCGGCTCTGCGTCTCCCTCTCTGCAGCCTGTGTAAGCTATTATAATTAAAATGGTTTTCCGGGAAGGGATGAGTGTGATGTCCTTGAGAGGAAATGAATGTCCTGGCCTGGGACTCTACACACAGGCAGGATCCTGAGGTCTCTGGGAACTGCATCAGAAAGTTGACTTGTCAGTCCATCTGTGGTAGAATGAGGCTGTGACTGAGCACTGGGACCTTTCTACCAGATGTGGACCCCATGCCCAGCCTCAGGGGCAAGGATGCTCTTGGGTCACCGTCAGCCAGGACAGGTGGAGTGTGCAGTGTGTCAAGTCTGCAGAGAAGGATGGGCTTAGGGGCGGGAGGGGAAGTCTTGCCACTCCTGCTCCCTTTTGACCTCTCAGCAGGCATCTAGGGTTGGCAGGTAGATAGTTCAAGAAGGAACGAAGCTGCTGCAGTTGAGGGGTGGGGTTGTCCATCCTATTTTCTCGTCTCAAGCAAGATGGCACAGTATCGATTCAGCAGTATTTACTAGAACCCACTCTGTGCTGGTCGGAGGTTACTAAGACAGGGTCCTGGGATGTTCATTCTCTAAGTCTTTCCTCCGCTCTGTGACCCACCCTCCTTCCCCTTTTGAGATCTGGTATTTGATGCCCAACACATTGTCCACGCTGTGACGTGACCATCATCATAGCAGGCAGAGGGCGCCTCTGCTGCTGAAGGCCTGTGATTTTGTGGGGAAGGGCCTGTTCTAGCAACTGGAAAGGCACTGCCACCTGCCGTTGGATGCCAGGACTCAAGAGCTGGCCCCAGTCACTGTGCGCAGAGCTGTCTGAGAATGTGTGAGTGGACTGGGTCCTTCGGCACTGCCTGCATTGGCTCAGGGCAGTCAACCGTCGCAGAGGATGAGGGGCACACTCAGGCAGCCTCCCCGGCCCTGGAGGCAGAAAGGCCCAGGCAGAACCACTGACTGGGAGGAAACAGAAAAAGCAGAGGAGAGCCAGGCTGCAGGCGTGTGGATGGGACCAGCTCAGGCAGACGCTGTCTCATACCCACTCTCCCCTCTCTTGCCAGGGCCTGGCCTGGTGTCTCTCAGGAGCCTGGGCATGAGACAAAAGCAGAGATTGTTCTCTTGTGGTACCACAGGCTGTAACCAGTCCACCCAGTGTTGTTTTAGAAATTTAAATCGGTTGCCCATCTTTTTAAATTGGCAACATCGTTTACCACATTAAAATCTAGATGCCCTGCTTCTCTTGAAAATGTCAAAGCTTGGTAATGCCAGGTCCTCACTT